AGAAAGCCAGAAGCCAGGTGGGGCATGCCTCTGTGTCACCCTCCCTCAAGCCCACCTCAGACCTGCCCAGGGAGCAACACTCCTTCCAGAGCTGGGGAGGAAAGGACAGGCCTCAGGGCAGGGACCCCAGAAGGGGACAGGATGGGGGGTGCGTGCCAGGGAAGAGCGCTGGGAGGCAAGGCCTGGGTTCCCTGCAGGCAGCGGCTGGCCCCTAACCCCATCGCCCTCTGCCCCAGGAGCGGGTGTAAGCCGTGGGGTGCCCAGGAGCTGCTGGGGGAGTTTTCCTGAGGCCCCCTGGCCTTAGCAGGGCTCTTCTGCCACCTGCCTCTCCTCACTCTTGGGGCGCCTCTGAGCCCGACACCCCTCCCACAGGGCCCCCATCACCACAATCCGCCCCATGTGGGCTCAGACGCCCAAAGCCCTGGAGGTGGGGGTGGGGGGATAGGGAGGTGGGGTGGGGGGTGGGTTGTGTGTAGAGCAGGGGGCAGGAGGACCAGCAAAAGTGAAGCTGTGAAGAGGCAGGGTGGGGCAGAGTGGGAAAGGCGGGGAGGGGTAGGGGGCAGGGGTAGGGGAGTGGGGGGAGGGGAGGGGAGGGTGGGGGTAGGGGAGGGGAGGGTGCGGGGAGGGGAGGGGAGGGTGCGGGGAGGGGACGGGCAAGGCAGAGAAGCCAGCGAGGAGTGAGGCTGCCAGGACATAGTGGGGACTTCCCCGGCACCCCAGACCCCCTCGGGAGCTGCTGCCAGGCCAGGACAGTGTCTGGCAGGCACCTGAAGTCCCGCCCTGCGCGGGGCTGGTTCCCGAGGCCGGGTTGTCCAGGTCGCGGTCTGGCGTGAGTCCTCGTGCCCTTCCCGGCTCGGGGATTACCTCTCTGGCTGGTCCCCTCCTCCGTGCTCTGCGCGCCTCCACCCTAGCGCTTGTCTTGGCTCCTAGAACCAGGGGCCTGGACGCTGCTCAGGGCAGAGGCGCCCCCTCTGAGGGGCTGGCCCCTCAGCCGCACTCCGAGACAGCCGCCCCCGGGACCGCCCTTCCTTGGAGCCCCGCCGCCCGCCGCTCACTCTGCACACGCAGCAGAAGGGACGTGGTGTTCCCCAGGCTCTGGCCCCCCAGGACCTGCGCGGATCTGGCCCAGGGCGCCTCGCCGACTTCCGTAAACTGGGCGGAGGGATGAACCCCGACCCAGGGGACGGAGGCGCTCGCCCTCTCGCTGCAGGGTTCTGCCCTCAACACTTCTGGCCCCGCCTGTGAATGGGGGCCGGAGCGATGGGGCGGGGCCGGCCTCCCTCCCTCCTCCCAGGCTGACCTCTGCCCTCCTTCGAGCACTTCCCGTTCGGGGTGATGATTGAAGAACTGAGTGTGGACAGAGCACCTGTCCTCGCCAGCGCCCAGCTGGAAGCTGAGGTAACTTCGTCACTGCCCGTTGACCTGCGGGCATGTTTCCTTCTGTTGGCATCTGAATTTCCAGTTATTTGTGGCTGCAGCATTCCAACGCACACACCACCAGAAATCCCCTTCAGCATACTGGCCTCAGACCTACCAGGGCAGAGACCTTGTCTTGTTTGCTGCTAGAACCCAGGATCGCTGGAAAATCACCTAGCAGCAGGTGCTAATACACATTTGTTGGATGAATGAGTGACTGAAAATTAAATAATTTTAAAAACTTACAGCCAGGTGCGGTGACTCACGCCTGTAATCCCAGCACTTTGGAAGGCCAAGGCGGGTGGATAGCAAGGTCAAGAGATCGAGACCAGCCTGGCCAACATGGTAAAACCCTGTCTCTACTAAAAATACAAAATGGCCCTGCGTCAGGTTGCAGTTTCACTTTTAGCTCTGGGCACCTCCAGCTCCTGCTCGCCGGACGGCTCCCAGGGAGAGCAGACGCGCCAGACGCGCCACCCTCGGGGCGCCGACGGTCACGGTGAGCTGCGCCCCGCCCCCTCCCCCGGCCTGAGCACAATGCCTGACCCATTTCCCCTCCTCAGGAGCATGGGGTCGGCCTTTGAGCGGGTAGTCCGGAGAGTGGTCCAGGAGCTGGACCATGGTGGGGAGTTCATCCCTGTGACCAGCCTGCAGAGCTCCACTGGCTTCCAGCCCTACTGCCTGGTGGTTAGGAAGCCCTCAAGCTCATGGTTCTGGAAACCCCGTTATAAGTGTGTCAACCTGTCTATCAAGGACATCCTGGAGCCGGATGCCGCGGAACCAGGTGCCTGATGTGGTGCTGAGGCAGAGCCCCAGTGGGCACAGCCTCAGGTCTGGCCTTGCTTTAGACGTGCAGCGTGGCAGGAGCTTCCACTTCTACGATGCCATGGATGGGCAGATACAGGGCAGCGTGGAGCTGGCAGCCCCAGGACAGGCAAAGATCGCAGGCGGGGCCGCGGTGTCTGACAGCTCCAGCACCTCAATGAATGTGTACTCGCTGAGTGTGGACCCTAACACCTGGCAGACTCTGCTCCATGAGAGGTGGGCCCGAAGAGGGCAGGGCAGGGCAGGGCGCCCAGCGAGCTTTGCTGCTCCTCGGACACAGGCACCTGCGGCAGCCAGAACACAAAGTCCTGCAGCAGCTGCGCAGCCGCGGGGACAACGTGTACGTGGTGACTGAGGTGCTGCAGACACAGAAGGAGGTGGAAGTCACGCGCACCCACAAGCGGGAGGGCTCGGGCCGGTTTTCCCTGCCCGGAGCCACGTGCTTGCAGGTGTGTAGCCAGCCCCGGGCCACGCCTGGCCCGGCCCAGCCCCGAGCCCATCTCCATGCCTCAGGGTGAGGGCCAGGGCCATCTGAGCCAGAAGAAGACGGTCACCATCCCCTCAGGCAGCACCCTCGCATTCCGGGTGGCCCAGCTGGTTATTGACTCTGACTTGGGTGAGCTGGAGTTGGGGGTGTCTCGGGCCCAGCCTGTCCCTGTCTGCTCCCGTCTGGCTGCCAGACGTCCTTCTCTTCCCGGATAAGAAGCAGAGGACCTTCCAGCCACCCGCGACAGGTGAGAGCCGAGAGCCCCCAGCATGGGGTGTCGACCAGCCCTGCCCTCCCATGCCCCTGCCCAGGCCACAAGCGTTCCACGAGCGAAGGCGCCTGGCCACAGCTGCCCTCTGGCCTCTCCATGATGAGGTGCCTCCACAACTTCCTGACAGGTCAGTGCCCTCCTGACCGCCCCGGGGACCTTCCTGGGCAGTGCCAGCCCTTCTGTCCCTACAGATGGGGTCCCTGCGGAGGGGGCGTTCACTGAAGACTTCCAGGGCCTACGGGCAGAGGTGGAGACCATCTCCAAGGAACTGGAGCTTTTGGACAGAGAGCTGTGCCAGCTGCTGCTGGAGGGCCTGGAGGGGGTGCTGCGGGACCAGCTGGCCCTGCGAGCCTTGGAGGAGGCGGTGAGCGGGGGAGGGTGCCCGGGGCACACAAGGCCAGACTCACCTGCCCTTCCCGTGCCCACAGCTGGAGCAGGGCCAGAGCCTTGGGCCGGTGGAGCCCCTGGACGGTCCAGCAGGTGCTGTCCTGGAGTGCCTGGTGTTGTCCTCCGGAATGCTGGTGCCGGAACTCGCTATCCCTGTTGTCTACCTGCTGGGGGCACTGACCAGTGAGCGGCCGCTGGGGGCAGGTGGCGGGTGGCAGAAACCCCCTTTTACCTGACTCTCTCCCAGTGCTGAGTGAAACGCAGCACAAGCTGCTGGCGGAGGCGCTGGAGTCGCAGACCCTGTTGGGGCCGCTCGAGCTGGTGAGAGGGTTGGGTTCGGGCTGCAGGAGGATCCATCTGACTCACTCCTGCCCTGTCTTGGCAGGTGGGCAGCCTCTTGGAGCAGAGTGCCCCGTGGCAGGAGCGCAGCACCATGTCCCTGCCCCCCGGGCTCCTGGGGAACAGCTGGGGCGAAGGAGCACCGGCCTGGGTCTTGCTGGACGAGTGTGGCCTAGAGCTGGGGGAGGACACTCCCCACGTGTGCTGGGAGCCGCAGGCCCAGGGCCGCATGTGTGCACTCTACGCCTCCCTGGCACTGCTATCAGGACTGAGCCAGGAGCCCCACTAGCCTGTGCCCGGGCATGGCCTGGCAGCTCTCCAGCAGGGCAGAGTGTTTGCCCACCAGCTGCTAGCCCTAGGAAGGCCAGGAGCCCAGTAGCCATGTGGCCAGTCTACCATGGGGCCCAGGAGTTGGGGAAACACAATAAAGGTGGCATACGAAGGAAAGGCTGGTAGCAGAGTTTTTGAGGGGTCCTGGA